TTGTGCATAAATACGGCAACATTTCTGGAGGCATGGTTTTCTTTTTCTTCTTAGAGTTAATGTATCATCCTAGTAAATAATCCACATGGTTCATTAAGAAAACATGTGTTCTGGGGCTTTTGTCTGTGATAGTCTTCACCTGTCATTTTCAACCAGCCTCAGCCTATCTGCTCTGTCACAATCACTACTAAAATATGTTCCTAAATTGCTTGTTTCTAGATCCTTCCTTCTCATATGCTCAGGTGAACACATGGGTGAAATTTAATATGGAATTGAAATATGTACTATGCAAGATAGATTCCTTAAGAAATGTTTCTCTGATTTATATGACATAATTGTATTTTACTAGTTTACCTGTCCATCTGTAAAACTTTGTTTTGGAGATTTCATATATTACAATGTTTAAGAAATATGCTATAATGTTTTGTATAGTATATTTCTTCGTGATAACCTTATATACTACCAGTCACACGTGTTTGTAAAAATCTAAAGAGTACTTTTGGCTCCTACAGAATGTGTGAAGTTGTGAAATTGTTTTTTTGTTTTGTTTTGTTTTGTTTTTATGCCCCAAAGATGTGGAGGGCTTCATATAAGAGGGTAGATTTAATGAGAGAGAGAGGGAGAGACAGAGAGAATGATAAAAGAAGCTTAAGAGATTATTTTATCTTGTCAACGACATTGTTATTGAATGTAAGCTGCTAAACTTCTTAGATAAAGTAAAACAGTAAAAACAAACACACAAAACAGAACAGAGAATCATCAGACAGGCTGACGAACACAGTACAATAAAGCAGCCAGTACCGATGATCAGTGGACATCAATTTGTCTTTTGGGCTGTAGCACCTGCTACTAATTGGTGCAAAGCGCTCACCAGTCAGTGCGTGGTTTAGCGCACTCAGCTGTCTCCTGTATGTGCTGCGAGAAGCAAGATAGCTAATTGCTGTTGCTTCAGTGCCAGTGAAATCAACGTGCTGAGCTAATAGCGACAGATAGAGGGCAGACAGATTCCTGCTAGCAGCTTAGTGTTAGTTGCTTGTGGTAACTAAGGCAGGTGGCATACATCTCAGAACGTGGAGAATGATGGTATGCTTTCTGAGTTAACATGTTGAACTGTTTTGCTTTTCTAAAAATTTTCCTAGTAACATTTTCTTGATGATATGAGAGTGGATATCAATGCCTCACAGAAACAAGAGGTGGAACATGTGAATGAATCGTCTTGGAACTAGATTATGAGCACTGGTTCTTTTTAAAGGGATGTGCAAGAGGCAGCCTTGGCAAGAAAACTTGCTGCATAATCTTACATGGACTAAAGATGAAACTTTAAACCGCAAGTAAGTTCTTCCCCCGCCCTTCTCTTATTTTTCAAATGTTTCTTTCTACCTTTTCTTATTTCAGATCAGCTTTGAGTGAACTTTGACAGAAGATGTTTCGACAGTTTTATCTCTGGACATGTTTAGCTTCAGGGATCATCCTGGGCTCTCTCTTTGAAATCTGCTTGGGCCAGTATGATGATGGTAAGGTTGCTTTTAGCTTGACCTTTAGAGCGAATTATTACTTTTGGTTATTTTCTCTCTTTAGATTGCAAACTAGCTAGGGGAGGACCACCAGCTACCATAGTTGCTATTGATGAAGAAAGTCGGAATGGTAAGTGAGTTTTTTATTTTACAAATGTCTTATATGTTTTCAAGTACCTTTCTTTGGTTTGCAGGTACAATTCTGGTGGACAACATGCTGATCAAAGGGACTGCTGGAGGACCAGACCCCACCATAGAACTTTCTTTAAAGGATAATGTGGATTACTGGGTGTTGATGGATCCTGTTAAGCAAATGCTTTTCCTGAACAGCACCGGAAGAGTTCTGGATAGAGATGTTAGTGATTTTTTTTCTTTGCCCCTGTAATAGTATTTTAAAAGATGCAATTTCTACATTGCAGCCACCGATGAACATACACTCCATTGTGGTGCAGGTCCAGTGCATCAACAAAAAAGTGGGCACTATTATCTACCATGAAGTGCGAATAGTGGTGAGAGACAGGAATGACAACTCACCCACTTTCAAGCATGAAAGCTACTATGCCACAGTGAATGAGGTCAGTTTCTATTTACTCTCTCTCTGTCCTTTAAATTGATATTTAAAATCTTTTTTCCTTTCAGCTCACTCCAGTTGGTACCACAATATTCACAGGATTTTCAGGAGACAATGGAGCTACAGATATAGATGATGGACCAAATGGACAGATAGAGTATGTTATTCAGTATAATCCAGATGATCCGGTATGTAAATACCTATTTGCAATGTAATTTTCTAATCTGAAGTCTGTATCTTTAATATTTGCAGACATCCAATGACACCTTTGAAATTCCCCTAATGTTGACTGGAAATATAGTGTTAAGGAAGAGGCTCAACTATGAAGATAAGACTCGCTACTTTGTCATAATCCAAGCTAATGTGAGTATTCAATTTCTTTTAAATTTCTTCTGAACTACCTGTTGTTTGTTTTTCTCCCTAACAGGACCGTGCCCAAAATCTGAATGAGAGGCGAACCACCACCACCACTCTCACAGTGGATGTTCTGGATGGAGATGACTTGGGTCCAATGTTTCTTCCTTGTGTCCTTGTGCCAAACACTCGTGATTGCCGTCCACTCACTTATCAAGCTGCCATACCTGAGTTGAGAACTCCGGTAAATATACTCTTATCTTTCTCCATTTATTTGCTGAATGAAACTCTCTTAATTTTTTTTTCAGGAAGAACTGAACCCCATTATTGTTACGCCACCAATCCAAGCCATTGATCAGGACCGGAATATTCAACCGCCATCAGATAGGCCAGGAATCCTCTATTCCATCCTTGTTGGTTTGTATCTGATAACATTTTACACTATCAGTCAATTATGTACTGAAATCTCAATGTCTTCCAGGGACTCCTGAGGATTACCCACGATTTTTCCATATGCATCCTAGGACAGCAGAACTTAGTCTCCTGGAGCCAGTAAACAGAGACTTTCACCAGAAATTTGATTTGGTTATTAAGGTAAATTAAGCTAATATCTTATTTCCTTGTGTTTCTAAATATTTTCTTTTCTTTTCAATTTTAGGCTGAACAAGACAATGGTCATCCTCTTCCTGCCTTTGCCGGTCTACACATTGAAATACTGGATGAAAACAATCAAAGTCCATATTTTACAATGCCCAGTTATCAAGGCTATATCCTGGAATCTGCCCCAGTGGGAGCAACCATTTCGGACAGTCTCAATTTGACTTCACCTTTAAGAATAGTAGCTCTGGACAAGGACATAGAAGATGTAAGTTAAATACATATTTTGCTCTTGTTTGTAACGTTTGAAACGATGTCATTTTTTTTCAAAGACAAAAGACCCAGAGCTTCACCTTTTTCTGAATGACTACACCTCAGTCTTCACCGTCACACAGACTGGTATTACTCGCTACCTCACCTTACTTCAACCAGTGGACAGGGAAGAACAGCAAACTTACACCTTTTCGGTAAAGAGCTTTTGTGTAAATATACATATGTATCTCTACTAAGTGTATTTTTCTCCTCCCAAAGATAACAGCATTTGATGGTGTACAAGAAAGTGAGCCAGTCATCGTCAATATTCAAGTGATGGATGCAAATGATAACACGCCAACCTTCCCTGAAATATCCTATGATGTGTATGTTTATACAGACATGAGACCTGGGGACAGTGTCATACAGGTAACTACTCACATAATATAAGTGTACACTCAAAGAGGATTTATGTTGTGATTTTCAATTCCAGCTCACTGCAGTCGACGCAGACGAAGGGTCAAATGGGGAGATCACATATGAAATCCTTGTTGGGGCTCAGGGAGACTTCATCATCAATAAAACAACAGGGCTTATCACCATCGCTCCAGGGGTGGAAATGATAGTCGGGCGGACTTACGCACTCACGGTCCAAGCAGCGGATAATGCTCCTCCTGCAGAGCGAAGGTAATTTATATTAGAACCAATGCAGTCTTTTCTAACCATCTTCTTTTCCTCTCTTTCTCTGCAGGAACTCCATCTGCACTGTGTATATTGAAGTGCTTCCACCAAATAATCAAAGCCCTCCTCGCTTCCCACAGCTGATGTATAGCCTTGAAATTAGTGAAGCCATGAGGGTTGGTGCTGTTTTATTAAATCTACAGGTATGTTCCTTGGTGTGTGTGTGTGTGTGTGTCTTGATAATTGAATTATGTTTTCTCTCTGAAGGCAACTGATCGAGAGGGAGACTCAATAACATATGCCATTGAGAATGGAGATCCTCAGAGAGTTTTTAATCTTTCAGAAACGTAAGTTAAAAATGATTTCCTACTTTAAAAAATTGTCTTATTTGTTTGTTTGTTTTGTCACTAGCACGGGGATTCTAACCTTAGGGAAAGCACTGGACAGGGAAAGCACTGATCGCTACATTCTGATCATCACAGCTTCAGATGGCAGGCCAGATGGGGTGAGTATGCTCCCTGTGAAGGGGTTTTAAAATCTCACATTTAATGCTTGTGTTTTTCTTTAAGACCTCAACTGCCACAGTAAACATAGTGGTGACAGATGTCAATGACAATGCTCCAGTGTTTGATCCTTATCTGCCAAGAAATTTATCTGTGGTGGAAGAAGAAGCCAATGCCTTTGTGGGTCAAGTAAAAGTAAGTGGAATATTTATATAGATCTTATATGTGAATTTTTTTGTTTTTTTGTTTTATTTAATAGGCAACAGACCCTGATGCTGGAATAAATGGTCAAGTGCACTACAGTTTGGGTAACTTTAATAATCTTTTTCGTATCACATCCAATGGGAGCATTTACACAGCAGTGAAGCTTAACAGAGAAGTCAGGGACTACTATGAACTTGTTGTTGTGGCAACAGATGGAGCAGTACACCCTCGTCATTCAACTCTAACCTTGGCCATCAAGGTTTTGGACATTGATGATAACAGTCCTGTGTTCACCAATTCAACATACACTGTCCTTGTTGAAGAGAATTTGCCAGCTGGGACTACCATCCTTCAAATAGAGGTGTGTGGGAAAAAGCATTTATTACATGAATCCACTAATAAAACTATTCTTCTGCTTATTACAGGCCAAAGATGTCGACCTTGGAGCAAATGTGTCTTACCGGATAAGAAGCCCAGAAGTGAAGCACTTTTTTGCACTACATCCATTTACAGGAGAACTATCGCTTTTAAGGAGTTTAGATTATGAGGCATTTCCAGACCAAGAAGCAAGTATCACTTTTCTGGTAGAGGCCTTTGATATTTATGGAACAATGCCACCTGGTATTGCTACTGTCACAGTGATTGTAAAGGTAAGGGCTAGAGATGACTTCTGGTTGCCTGCTGAAGTACTAAACTCCTAATTGTGTTTTACAGGATATGAATGATTATCCTCCTGTCTTTAGTAAACGAATATACAAAGGGATGGTGGCTCCGGATGCAGTCAAGGGTACACCTATCACAACAGTTTATGCTGAAGATGCAGACCCTCCTGTAAGTAGAAGGCATTGATTAATATTCTGAACCAGCAAATTAATAATTAATAATTTTATTTTAGGGATTACCTGCAAGTCGTGTGAGGTATAGAGTAGATGATGTACAGTTTCCTTACCCTGCCAGTATTTTTGAAGTGGAAGAAGATTCTGGAAGAGTAATAACACGAGTCAATCTTAATGAAGAACCTACAACAATTTTTAAGGTCAGTGTCTCTTTTCATTATGTGGTCTATTTATCTTTAACATGAATTTTTATTGCTTTTTAAGTTGGTGGTGGTTGCTTTTGATGATGGGGAGCCTGTGATGTCCAGCAGTGCCACAGTGAAGATTCTTGTCTTACATCCTGGTGAGATCCCACGCTTCACACAGGAGGAATATAGGTATTGATTTCTGTCCGATTTTGAAATACACGAAATAAATACATCATCTTCTCTAAACCTGCAGACCTCCTCCAGTAAGTGAACTTGCCACCAAAGGGACCATGGTTGGTGTAATTTCTGCTGCTGCCATTAATCAAAGTATTGTGTACTCCATTGTTTCAGGAAATGAAGAAGGTGAGTAGACTTTTAGTTTGTGTTCTCACCATCAATGACCAGGTAATTGTATTTTAATTTCTAGATACATTTGGAATTAATAACATCACAGGTGTTATCTATGTGAATGGACCTCTGGATTATGAGACCAGGACAAGCTATGTACTTCGAGTCCAAGCTGATTCCCTGGAAGTGGTCCTTGCCAATCTCCGAGTTCCTTCAAAAAGTAAGTTATACTACTTAAAGCTTTTACCAGAACAATAAAAAATGCATCGTTTCTTGTCCTCCAGGCAATACAGCTAAAGTATACATTGAGATTCAGGATGAAAATAATCATCCCCCAGTGTTTCAGAAAAAATTCTACATCGGAGGTGTATCTGAAGATGCAAGAATGTTTACTTCTGTACTCAGAGTGAAGGTATGCGGAATTATGTTAATATACAGAACTAATTATAATCTCTTTTTTTTTCCCCTCCGTCTAGGCTACTGATAAAGATACTGGCAATTATAGTGTCATGGCCTACAGACTCATAATACCACCAATTAAAGAGGGAAAAGAAGGATTTGTAGTGGAAACATATACAGGGCTTATCAAAACTGCTATGCTCTTCCATAATATGAGGAGATCCTACTTCAAGTTTCAAGTTATTGCAACTGACGACTATGGGAAGGGACTGAGCGGCAAAGCCGATGTACTCGTAAGTAGATAAAACTTCAGGAAAGGGAAGTAAATTAAATGAATTCTGTTTTTTCTTCTTTCAGGTCTCCGTGGTCAATCAGCTGGATATGCAAGTCATTGTTTCCAATGTGCCTCCTACTCTAGTGGAAAAAAAGATAGAAGATCTTACAGAGTAATTGATTTTGTCTCCTTATATATTTATTTACTGTCATGTTTGTACTTTGTTTGATTTATAGGATCTTGGATCGCTATGTTCAGGAACAAATTCCTGGTGCCAAGGTCGTAGTGGAGTCCATTGGAGCTCGCCGGCATGGAGATGCCTTTTCCCTAGAAGATTACACCAAATGTGACTTGACTGTCTATGCAATTGACCCCCAAACCAACAGAGCCATCGATAGAAATGAGCTTTTTAAGTAAGTGCTTTTTGTTATCTGTAACAGCTCTTTCATTAATTTTACTATTTATCTAACAATAAAGATTTTTGGATGGCAAACTACTTGATATCAATAAAGACTTTCAGCCGTATTATGGGGAAGGAGGACGCATTCTGGAGATCCGGACTCCAGAGGCAGTGACCAGCATTAAAAAGAGAGGAGAAAGTCTAGGATACACAGAAGGGGCCTTGTTGGCTCTGGCCTTCATCATCATCCTCTGCTGCATTCCTGCCATCTTGGTGGTTTTGGTCAGCTACAGACAGTAAGTATTCAAGGATGGTAAACCTGGATAGTTCTATTTTTCTTACTCTTGCTTTCCCAAACAGGTTTAAAGTGTAAGTATAATTAACATTTTACACATCCTTTTGAGTTTTACAAGCCATCCTTACTTTATCCAAGACGTCAAGCTGAGTGTACAAAGACTGCACGAATTCAGGCCGCATTACCCGCGGCTAAACCAGCAGTGCCGGCTCCTGCACCAGTGGCAGCGCCCCCGCCGCCGCCGCCGCCTCCGCCAGGTGCGCATCTCTATGAAGAACTTGGAGACAGCTCAATGTAAGTAGACCGTTCAGGAACTCTGAGAAGTAATTTTTTTCTTTCTTTCACTGAAAAACTTCAGTTGGAGTTTTTGTTGGCAGCTGGTCATATGCATGAGAACTTGTGCTATTTGGCGGACTCTGACAAGGTATTCACAATTGTGTAAGCCTTTAATGTGAGTTAATACTGATTTATTTATTTCTGCCTTGCAGGAGAGGTTATGGATCAGAGGTAAGGGCTTTATGGTGTTGATGTCGTAACAAAAATCTTTTTCTATTTTAATTTCCTTTGACAGCAACAGCAACTGCTGAGGCCCTCTCTTCTTAAACCAGAGGTATCAATTTTCATTTTCTTTTCAACCTCACTTTTCAAATGCAATTTTTCTTTTTGAACAATAGGAATTATCCATGGAGTCTGGAATTGATCCTGGCCAGGAATATGGACAAGATTATTACAGTTATGAGCATGGGTACATCTTCAGATTTTTAAAATTCAGATTCTAAACTGTTTAAAGATGTAAGTTTATATTACAGGTATGAAATGCCTCAATATGGGAGTCGCCGTCGATTGTTACCACCAGCTGGACAGGAGGAATATGGTGAGGTGGTTGGTGAAGCTGAGGAAGAATATGAGGAGGAAGAGGTAATTACTGTAATTTTATTATGTAAGATAATAGTGACTCACATATTTTTGTTTATTTTATCAGTGGGCAAGAAAAAGAATGATCAAGTTAGTTGTTGATCGAGAGTATGAAACCAGCTCAACTGGAGAAGACAGTGCTCCTGAATGTCAGAGAAACCGTCTTCACCATCCTAGTATCCACAGTAATATCAACGGCAATATATATATTGCACAGAATGGTTCTGTGGTGAGAACCCGCCGTGCCTGCCTCACGGACAACTTAAAAGTTGCTTCCCCTGTTCGACTGGGAGGGCCCTTTAAGAAACTAGACAAGTTGGCAGTGACACATGAGGAGAATGTACCTCTGAACACATTATCAAAGGGGCCATTTTCTACTGAAAAAATGAATGCAAGACCAACTCTGGTTACATTTGCCCCTTGCCCTGTGGGGACTGACAATACAGCGGTGAAGCCACTAAGGAACAGGCTGAAAAGCACAGTTGAACAGGAGTCCATGATTGACAGTAAGAACATCAAGGAGGCTTTGGAATTTCATAGTGACCACACACAGTCTGATGATGAAGAGCTTTGGATGGGCCCCTGGAACAACCTCCATATACCAATGACAAAACTGTGACCAATTTTTTAAAAGATATTTTAATTAATTTTTACTTACATTTTTAATAAACTGTGCTTTTTATTGTCACTGAGAAAACAATGTATGGAATTTATATCATGCACACAAGCTAAAACTTTGAACAATATGCTTTAAAATTTTAAGAGACAGATTTGCACTCACATTGTTATCAATTAATCGTTTTTCCCAGAAAATCCTTTTGGACATACTTTCACTAAATAACCTATCGTTTAAACATTTAGCTGTTTTGTTGGGTCTTGAATTTTTGTTCATTTTAATAAACAAGAAATAATTACTAAATAATCATTTATATTTTATTGATTAACATAGATTATGCTTTATTTCTAGCTCCACAAAACATTTTTAGTACATGTAATTTTATTTTCCATAGCCAAAAGGGCAAAAAAGAAGTAAGAGGATATTTACAGGCAATGAGTTTATACAGCTGCTGTCTATACTGCCCTAATTTTTAAAATGAAAGCTAGAATTGCAAAGTAAAGTAAATGAGGGAATCACCTGTAAATAATTAATTATTTTAAATCATGAGCTTGTTTTCTTTCTTTATTGTCCTGTATAAAGGTTTTCACATTTTACCATAAATACATTTATATCTTGACCCTTTAGGAAACCACTTGAAGTCGTATGTCTTTTTATCAATATTATTTACAATATTCTCTTGTCCCTTCATCTCATATCAAATATGGTAGATACTTTAGTTTAGTTTAATCACTTGAGGTTAAATAATTGTTTGGAGCAACATGGAAATCTCACCCTTAGCAAAAGCTTTTAGGGAAGTGAGAAAGGTTCGAGTAAGCAGTAATGCATCTAGAACGACAATTTCATAATGGAAGACATGGTGAGGTTAGGGAAGTCTCACATTAATGTCACTAGACTTTAATAGTTTGTAAACCCAGCATATCAGAGTAAAGGAATTTGGCAGGGTTGAAATGTATATAATATATAAAGCTTATAAAGGCTATGAATTCATAACTTCAAATGTTGTGTTTAACTTCTTCCATTTTCAGGTTATTTATAGAATATTTTAATGCACATATTTATGTGCCTAAAATCCAGAACCAGGAAATCATTGCCTGGGCATTTTTTAAAATCAAAGAACATGGTCTTGATTTTTTACCATTGAACAAAGCACAGTGTTTCATCATAAGTAGAAATGAAAACAGAATATCCTTTAAAAAACTTGCCTTGTGTGTTGCTTATTTTCCAGATGATGTAAAAAGAATGAAACAATATAGATTAAGAGAATTCAGAATTCTATTGAATATTACTTAGTATGATATAGATGTAGCTCACTTCAAATTTTGCACAGTATTGACCAAGTTCAGGTTTTAATGAAATTTCCTCATGCATGCTTAATATATGGTTGAAGGACTGAATAATGCACTATTATTTATTCCCCTCTTACATGTTTCGCGTCTTAAAAATTGTTTATTATTATGCTATTTCCTCATTTCCAAAGTGAATGAATTGTACTGACATAAACTTGCCGACTTGTAAGAGTAGTATGTTTTTACTTCAGATTTCCAAGAAAATATTTGAGATCAAATACAGTAACATCTCATCTACCTTATTTTATTGAGAATTAATGCATTCCATACCCTTGCCAAAAAAACAAAACAAAACAAACAAACAAAAAAAAACCTAGTGGCATTAGCTAGATTAGAAACGTAGAATCATGACCACACCTCCTGGCCTGCCAAACAAGCATCCACATTTTCAAAAGATCCTAAGGTGGTTTATATGCACATTAAATTTTGGAAGCAATGAAGTCCGGGGCTTATTCCTTCAGGCACCAAAGCAATGGTTTTTAGTATAGGATACTTTGTATAGGAATTAGATTAAGCATATATTTCCCTACTAATTCAATCAGAGGTCATCGAATATAATTTAATATTATCTTGATACCCCCAGATCATCTCAGTCAGCATCCCTTGATATTCTCTCTATATACAGCTTCATGGCTGCGTTTTTGTCCTTTGATTTCTGGCTGTGACATTTAACTTATTCTGTTGTTGTGCCTTTCTCACATTTTTTTCTTTCAGTTTATAGCTTCTAGTATCCTGATGGGAAAGTTTGTGTTTTTTGTTTGTTTTCTTAATGTTGAAAAATCATGAAGCTTAAGATGGGAATTAGGTACACGGATTCAACCAAATGTTTTGCGACTCTTAGACGCTTTCTTTGGTTACCAGTAGATTTGGAAATATGATGTTGGCAGAAGTCTAGTGGCCTGACATATGAGATGTCACTGTATTTTAAACTACATTTTTTATGAGAAAATATGCAAAATTTTACAAGCCACTTAGCAGACACATTTCAGTAATTTAAACTTGATCATTTCAGTAAAAACAATCATGAGGTCAATCATCTGTTACTTAATGGAGATAGTATAAAGAGAAGCAGAATTTACACAGAGCAACCAAACCAAATATTTGGTCAGTATATTTTTGGGTAACGTAGAGCAGCAAAATTATTACTAACTAAATAAATCTGGATCAATTAAATAGTTACTTTCATAGAACTTTCACTAGTCTATAAATCCCTGACTCAGGATTAAAACTGTGGAACCCAGAGGAAATACCCAGGTATGTTTAATCTTAAGAATACTTCATATAAATAACGTTTCAATGTAAATATTTATAAAGAAATTGGTTGTTATTTTTCCTAGGAAGGTGTAGGAAGGTTTTCTTGTTGTTCTCAATCAGCACTAGCTTCAATCAGGCAGAAGAAACAGCAGGTCTTGGCTAATCGAGGTGAGAACAGAATGATGTAATGACTAATATTGCAACCCGTTGATTTTAGAAGGTCTTGTGGGCATTAAGGGAAAGCAGAGGAAGAATGAGAAAATATGGTCAGAGTGACATAGGACATTTGTGACTTAATGACCATCGAATCACAGGTGTTAATCTCCCTCTCTCAATTTGTCTTTCTCATTAATTACAGACTCTGAGAGTTGTCATAGAATTGCAACCGTAGGTTGGCCAAAACCATCTTTTTAAAATACAGAAGAAAGTTTGCCTTGAATTTTATATGTGATATGTCATTCATGTTATTTTACCACATTGTTCACAGGGATGTTAAAGACTATTATTTACTTAAGTGGTTGTTCCAAAGGTGATTCAGTAGTTACCATTAAAATATTATTTAAAAACATTTTTATATCATAGAGCCAGAAGTAATTGAATATTGACTCTCGAGGGAAGACATTTTCTGTCTTTTATTTCATGAGCTTTGATTTTTCTCTTTCTCTGCTTCACCTTCTGCACTTTATACCTTAAGTGGGATTTATATACCACTTGAATTTAATTAGCAAAATAGGCAAAAAGTGCTAATAATCTATTCTCAGGGCAGATGCCTATTGGTGCCTGCAAATTACACAGCGATAAGGCTGAAGGATAGGTTCAAAATAATGTTGAGGACTTACACATTTTATAGATAGTTTCTTTCTATTCCCAAATGGTATGTGAAATTTTTGTTCTATTTTTTTTATTGGTTTTCAATAGTTAATTTTGATCTTTATCATAAGAAGCTTTAGTTATAGACTGGTATTTTTTTCATTGCAATCTACTTTAAATTTATGGTCAGTTAAGCACATGTATGGAAGATTCGAACATTGTCTATAGTTTGAAAAATCTATCAACACCTTCACTGCTTTCCCAATTTCTTTATCCAAATACCTGTTCTTCCTTAACAAATATTATGTTACTGTATAAGAATCTGAATTAGAAGTTTTAAGTTAAAATGCATTGTTATTCACTACACAATGTTTCAAAAATAAATTTTCATTTGAAAAGATGATTTCTCATTACTCTGTCAGGTGGGGAT